GAATTTTAGAAAAGGTATTTCCCACCTACACAAGAGTTTGCATTCGGGGCCAACACTCTCAGGCTCCTCCAAGCACTGAGTATAGGACGTTAGATATTGAGCTCAACCCTACGGTACCCCAAGTCTCCATTCTACCGTTCCACCCGGGGGTGGGGGTGGATAATGGGATAGTGACTCACCTGAATCGGAGGCCACTAGAATACCTCTCTCCCCAACCCAAGTGAGGTCAGCCACTCCAGCCTCCGTTTGGACTCCGGCGGAGCAGAAGCCTTCGTTGGGGGCGGCACAGGGGTCCTTAAAAAGCCAGAGGGAGCCGGCCCAGCAGCGCCCACTCAGGCTGGAGGCCCCGAGGAGAAGCGCCCCATCTACGGGGGGTACAAGCTGTCAGCGCGTGAAGGGTAGAAGGGTTCGCCTCCATGGAGACCGCACAGAACAGCGTTCCGGCCGGGTCTGGATCTGAGCTCAGGAACGCGGGGCAGGGCTGGGGACAGCTCGGTGACGCGACCCAGGGTCAGGATAACATGCAGGGCGGGGATGGGCTGGGAGGGTCAGTCTCCGGGGAGGGGCGCCCTGGGCCGGGGTAAGGGAGCTCCCAGGCCCGGGATCTCGGCTCACCGGACCGGTACCGCGCAGCCTCCAACTGCCGTTCCATGCAGGCGGGCGCATTTGGGGGAAGATTCCACTCCCGGGCCGCCGGGGGCACTAGGGGGGGTGGGGTTTCCTTCCGCATCTCCACGGTTCCAACTCCAACCTAGACTCAAACTGGACGCCGGCCGGAGACTCCGCTCCGGCAGCAAACCCCACGTGGTGCACCTCTGAGCCTCCGCCCCTCTCCCGAGGGAACCGCAACTCTACTTCTCGCGAGAATTGCTTCTATGGCTCCATCCTGCTTTCCGGCTGTCGCCCTCATGCGATAGGCTCTCAGCGTTACTTGACTCTTCTCGCGATAATTTTTTTTAAAAATCTCCCAAGGAAAGTTGAAGGAAGAGTACAAAATTTTCATCTCGCGAGACTTGTGAGCGGCCATCTTGGTCCTGCCCTGACAGATTCTCCTATCGGGGTCACAGGGACGCTAAGATTGCTACCTGGACTTTCGTTGACCATGCTGTCCCGGGTGGTACTTTCCGCCGCCGCCACAGCGGGTAAGGGGTATAGACCCTGCTCTGGACTATCAACTTTGCTGACCTTCGCCTTGTCTATCTGCAGCCCCCTCTCTGAAGAATGCAGCCTTCCTAGGTCCAGGGTAAGTGTGAGGATAATGCTCCCTTTCGTCTTAGGCTTTACATTTGTACAATTACTACCTGTAGGGTATTGCAGGCAACAAGGACCTTTCATACAGGGCAGCCACACCTTGTCCCTGTACCACCTCTTCCTGAATACGGAGGAAAAGTTCGTTATGGACTGATCCCTGAGGAATTCTTCCAGTTTCTTTATCCTAAAACTGGTGTAACAGGTGAGCATTTTTGCCTAGTCTCTGGTAATATGTCCCTTCATAAAATAACTCTTTCTTCTTTTAGGACCCTATGTACTCGGAACTGGGCTTATCTTGTACGCTTTATCCAAAGAAATATATGTGATTAGCGCAGAGACCTTCACTGCCCTATCAGTACTAGGTGTAATGGTCTATGGAATTAAAAAATATGGTCCCTTTGTTGCAGACTTTGCTGATAAACTCAATGAGGTAAGAACCATAAACTTTATTTCCTATTTTAGACTGATCTTTGTTGTTGCTATCACAATTGTAGCAAAAACTTGCCCAACTAGAAGAGGCGAAGCAGGCTTCCATCCAACACATCCAGAATGCAATTGATACGGAGAAGTCACAACAGGCACTGGTTCAGAAGCGCCATTACCTTTTTGATGTGCAAAGGGTAGGTTTCAGAAGTTTCTAGGAAGAATGAAGACAATATTTATCATTTCTTAATTTTGCCCCAGAATAACATTGCTATGGCTTTGGAAGTTACTTACCGGGAACGACTGTATAGAGTATATAAGGAAGTAAAGAATCGCCTGGACTATCATATATCTGTGCAGAACATGATGCGTCGAAAGGAACAAGAACACATGATAAATTGGGTGGAGAAGCACGTGGTGCAAAGCATCTCCACACAGCAGGTACACAACATTTTTGTAGGTTCTGATGTTGTGGTCTAACCAGATTTCTCTTTCCTTATCACAGGAAAAGGAGACAATTGCCAAGTGCATTGCGGACCTAAAGCTGCTGGCAAAGAAGGCTCAAGCACAGCCAGTTATGTAAATGTATCTATCCCAATTGAGACAGCTAGAAACAGTTGACTGACTAAATGGAAACTAGTCTATTTGACAAAGTCTTTCTGTGTTGGTGTCTACTGAAGTTATAGTTTACCCTTCCTAAAAATGAAAAGTTTGTTTCATATAGTGAGAGAACGAAATCTCTATCGGCCAGTCAGATGTTTCTCATCCTTCTTGCTCTGCCTTTGAGTTGTTCCGTGATCACTTCTGAATAAGCAGTTTGCCTTTATAAAAACTTGCTGCCTGACTAAAGATTAACAGGTTATAGTTTAAATTTGTAATTAATTCTACCATCTTGCAATAAAGTGACAATTGAATGAAACAGGGTTTTTCAAGTTGTATAATTCTCTGAAATACTCAGCTTTTGTCATATGGGTAAAAATTAAAGATGTCATTGAACTACTGTCTTGTTTATGAGACCATTCAGTGGTGAACTGTTTCTGGCTGATAGGTTATGAGATATGTAAAGCTTTCTAGTACTCTTAAAATAACTAAATGGAGTATTATATATCAATTCATATCATTGACTTTATTATTTTAGTAGTATGCCTATAGAAAATATTATGGACTCAGAGTGTCATAAAATCACTCTTAAGAATCCATGCAGCAGGCCAGGCACAGTGGCTCACACCTGTAATGCCTGCACTTTGGAAGGCCGAGACAGGCGGATCACTTGAGGTCAGGAGTTTGAAACCAGCCAGGCCAACACAGTGAAACCCTGTCTCTACTAAAAATACAAAAGGTTAGCCGGGCATGGTGGCAGGCGCCTGTAATCCCAGCTACTCAGGAGGCTGAGGCAGGAGAATTGCTTGAACGCAGGAGGCAAAGGTTGCAGTGAGCTGAGATCACGCCACTGCACTCCAGCCTGGGCAACAGACCTCGACTCCATCTAGAAAAAAAAAAAAAAAAATCCAGCAGACACCTATCAGGAACATAGAAAATAACAAGTGTTGGCAAGGAAGTGGAGAAGTTGGAACACTTGTGCACTGTTCGTAGAAATATGAAATGGTACAGCCATTATGGAAAAGTGTGGTGATTCCTCATAAAATTAAAATGGAAATACCATGATCCAGCAATCCCAGTCGACATATATACTCAAAAAAATTAAAAGCAGGGTCTTGAAGAGATACTTGTGTTCCATGGTGATAGCAGCCATTGTTCACAATAGCTAAAACATAGAAGCAGCCCAATCGGCCATCAGTAGATGAATGGATAAGCAAAATGTAGTATATCCATGCAATGGAATATTATTCCACTTCAAGGAAGAAAATTCTGACACTGGCTACAGCATGAATGAACCTTGAGGACGTTATGCAGTTTTACAGGATGAGTTATGGAGCTGGATAGTGGTGATGGTGGCACATTAAGGATGTATTTAATACTGTTCTTAAATGGTACACTTAAAAATGGTAAATTTTATGTGTATTTTACAATCTTTTTTTAAATTGAAGAAAAATCCTGTAGATAAATTAGAAAATTCTTCCCTTCATAGGTTTATCTGCATTTGATTCTCCCATACTTGTACAAGGATTTATTTGTATTCAAATGGACAAATTACGCAATAGGAAATATTTGAAAATATTTATCATGGGTAATTGCTATTTTCATTGACTTCCTAAGATTTTATGTAATAATCATTTGAGTCAATATTGGTAGCTAATGTACTAATCTAATATTGAAATCAGATTGATATCTTTGTTACTTAAAGATAATTTGATTGGATCAGCAGTTATTTCAAATTGATTAAACAAAAAATTATAAAACACCTAGTTTGTGCTAAGCAACGTAATGCAGTGA